TGGTCTAAAATGTAGGACCCCTGGTTCCCAGCTCTGAGGCATGCCTAGCTGAGGCTATCCCACTGACCTCCGGTCTCAGTTTCCTCATCTGTAAAATGGAATCACTTTTTTCTAATCTCCCCCAATTAAAGGGGTTTGAGCTACAGACCGCCCTGCCTAGAGGAGAGAGTGGAGAGAAGTAACGGGGTGGCCCCGCCCAGCCACGTCCACTGTGTCATGTCCACTGTTATCAAGACGGCCAGGGCGGAAGGAGCAGCTGAGGCCGGAACTCCCCGGGGTGGAGGAAGAGGCGCCCTCCACCCTTCCCCCAAGAACCGGGGCCGGTGAGGCCTGGACGCCTGCGTCCTCCAGCTGCAAGGCGCTCCTGGAAATGGGGCAAGGAGGAAGACATCCCCTACACCACCCCTGTGGGGCCTGGACACGTCCCCTGAGCGCTCACAGCACCTAGGGTCGCTGACCAGAGCCCTAGGAGGCCCCAAGAATCCAGCCCCTGAACTTTGCCCGGCTTAAGAGATCCTAGAGTGTGGGCATCCAGCTGTGCCCTCCTCCCCCGGCAGGCACCCTAGGAGGCCCAGGAGTCCGGGCCCCAGCCTCCGCCACACTCTACCCGTCCCCTTTGGGTCCCCGGAGTCCGGCCCCCCAATTTTGTTCTGTTCTGGCACCGGAGAGCAGGGGCGTCCAGCTGGGAACCCGTCCCCGCCCGCCCCCTCGAGGGTCAGGTGCTCGGACGCCCAGCCCGGCCCCCAACTCCCAGCCGCCATGAAACCCAGGATCCCAGAGCCCGTGCGTCCCCGACCCCCGTCCCACACCGGACGCCAGAGCCCGGCCCCGGAGAGGCACTCACTTTCCCCCACCACCGCCTTCAGCCCCGAGGGCGCCATCTTCCCCGAGGGGCGCCGCCGCCGCTTCCGGGTGTGTCCCAAGGTGGGGGCGTGGCCCCGCGCGTCACCCACGTGGACCCCGCCCCGCGGGCCCTGTCCCCGCCCCCTGCGCACCTGGCCCCTCCCCGCCGTCGGTTCTCGCCCAGGCCCAGGAAGTTGAGTCCCTGGCGGGGAGGACGGGCAGGTGCGTCCGCGCTGCCGAGCACGAAGTCGCTGGAGGTGCACACCTCGACGACACGCTCACAGATGGGAGTTCAGACACACACTTCCTGGCTTGCGTGCGAAGCAGGATCGCAGGGCAATAATCCCTCCATCTTCCCCGGGAGGTTCTGTGCCTGCAAGATACACGGCACCCACTCGATGCCACCGGGCCGCCACTGTCTGGGCCTGGGATCTTGACCCACTTGCCTTCTGTACTTCAGGGTTTAGAGGCAGCAGCAGCAGCAGCAGCCGTCTTGGATAACTTTTGATGGATTCAGGAGGCCTGGAGACCTCTTGTGTGCAGGCACCTGGACATAATTTTCATTCAGTCCTGCCCAATGTTCCGACCTGGACTGCGGTGCCGACGAGGAAACCGAGGCTTAGCGGGATCCCTAATCCAAGGCCACGACGAGTGAGCCTGCTGGGTTCAAGCCAGGAGCCTGTCCCCAGGGGGCATTTGTCACAGCCTTACCCTCTTCCGGGAGGCGCAACGCTTACCCTCGTGGACCAACAATCGAATTAACATGCTGATACACACATGGGGTGAGTGACGCCCTCAAATGCTTGCAAACACAGGGCCAACCAGACTGAGCGAGTCTGTCCCCAGGCGGGCTCCCCAGACCAGGAGGGCTTCTTCAATCTGCTGAGCCACGTGCAGGGCGACCGGATGGAGGGACAGCGCTGTTCACTGCAAGCCGGGCCGGGCCAGACCACCAAGAGCCGTGAGCATGGGCACGGGGGTGCTGTCCATGGGGTGTCCTCCCAAGTCTGTGAACGTCCACGCAGAGAGCGACCCCACCCCCGAGATGGACAGCCTCATGGACATGCTGGCCAGTACCCAGGGCCGCCGCATGGATGACCAACGTGTGACAGTCAGCAGCCTGCCCGGCTTCCAGCCCGTGGGGTCCAAGGTAGGTGATGTTCTGGCGATGTCGAGGAGAAACCTCCCCCTGGCTGACCCCTCTTCATCCACAGGACGGAGCACAGAAACGAGCTGGGACCCTCAGTCCCCAACCCCTGCTCACCCCTCAGGACCCGACCGCTCTCGGCTTCCGTCGGAACAGCAGCCCCCAGCCCCCGACACAAGCCCCCTGAGGGCCTGAGGCATCCTGGGTCTCACTCGGCCCCCAAAAACTGATAAAAGAATAAAACACTTAAATGAATAACAAGGAACTGAGTATATGTATATTTCATCAGGGGA